TCTTCAACTTATTATTTTACATCACGCTACTAAAATGTGTTAGAATATTATTCAGTGAAAATGTAATAGTCATGACCCCTTGTTGTATAGATTTGAATTTCATAATCTTCTAGTTTAATAAAAGCACTGCTCTTTGAGTTTTGTTCAGTAAGGAATACAAAATTATGTTACTGCCACAGAAGGATGGGTGCACTTAACATATTGTTCATGTTTACCTTTCCTATAACCTCAAACCTGAAACATAAATTCTAGACTATGTCAACTTGTCTTTGGAGAAGATCATCATAAAAATGTATCAATTTGCAAAAAAAATGTATCACTTTGAATTTGTAAACAACTTAAAATATAACCTTTTGGTTTGCTACCATGGCTATTTCATTATGAGTATGATATTCACTTTTATAACAATAAACCCTAGCAGACCATATATTTCTTTCTGATTCCAATTCAGTCAGATTTACTTCATCCAGTTGGGTTGTACAGTTAAATTCATTGCAGTCTGCAGAGGTAGGAGAATCCTAAATTTTAAAGCTATGCAAACCAAAAGCTTTTTGTGGATAATTTAAGTTTTACATTCTGCTCAGAAAAGCAGAAAGATGTGTTTTGAAATATAATGCAAGTTTTTCATTACTAAGGACAGATCAAAGATCTCTGATTCTAAGAGGTGGCTATTTTAAGCTCCTGCTATCAATTTCCTATTCACACACAGCAACTGGTGGCAACTAAAAATAATCCGCTTTACTACCAGCTAAGAATCTGGTCATATGTGGCTGATGGACAGTGTGCACGAAGAAGATTTAGGATCCTTCTATCCGTGGCTTCTCTCCAGCCCACTCATCAGCTTAGTTTGCTGCCATTTGAAAGCTATTGAAAAGCCATTAACAGGCAGGACCGGGAGAGCCGCACTGCAGCACACCTCCGTGCAGCAGAATGTGGCTGCATGTGAACACCAATTAGAGCTGACTATTCCCGGGATTGTGGTACTCGGGGCTGTGTCAATCAAGGGTGCTACAATAGCACGTGCACCAGTGGTGCCTCAAGACCCACCGGGGAGAGGCTTATCTTAACTCCAGCTGCCGAATGAGAATGAGTTTGAAGCTTTTTGCAGGATCATGGAACAGAGCCTCCATGCAATAGTGCATCCTGAGGTAAACTGTTACCTGAGTAAGGGCTTTAAGTAATGCATTTCCTGGGAACGACAGTTGTGACAGAAGAGAATGCTGGAACCCGTAGCAAGATTCCTGTCTGAGATGGAAAGATGTCTCACTATCATTTTATCAAGTGCTGTAAGTAAGCTTGATATCTTGCTCATGTGGTTGTCTGGTGACGCTCCCCTTGCATTTCTTCCAGGTTGCTTTCAGCTATGTAACGTTTTTCGATCCCATGAGATGGAAATCGACCAGTGCTTGCTAGAGTCCCTTCCCCTTGGCCAACGGCAGCGTCTAGTGAAGCGCATGCGCTGTGAGCAAATCAAAGCCTACTATGAGCGCGAGAAGGCTTTTCAGAAGCAGGAAGGGTTCCTGAAAAGGCTGAAGCATGCGAAGAATCCGAAAGTTCACTTCAACCTCACGGACATGCTACAGGACGCGATTATCCACCACAATGACAAAGAAGGTACATGATAAGAAAGAAGGACCCGTTTTCTGTGTAACTCCATTCTCCTCTCTGTTGTTTTCAGTGCTTCGGCTCCTGAAGGAGGGGGCAGACCCCCACACCCTCGTCTCCTCGGGAGGGTCCCTGCTCCATCTGGTAAGAACCGCGACAGTCAGTGCCAGTGCATGGTGTGTGTGTGTGTGTGTATATATATAGAGAGAGAGAGATTAGATATGTTAATTTTTATATTTTTCAAAATTAAGGTGTGTATATATATAGAGAGAGAGAGATTAGATATGTTAATTTTTATATTTTTCAAAATTAAGTTCCTATCTGACAGAGTATAAAGATTCATAAATGGTAGCATCTGAAGGAAAAGGAAATGAGAAGGTTAAACTGATGAAGTAGATGGAAGCCACTTTATTAGCATCTGAAGGAAAAGGAAATGAGAAGGTTAAACTGATGAAGTAGATGGAAGCCACTTTATTAACTTCTGAAGGAAAAGGAAATGAGAAGGTTAAACTGATGAAGTAGATGGAAGCCACTTTATTAACTCCCAACCCAGT